AAACCAGGTATACTTATTATTAAAAAGTGTTCGTCCTGTGAATCCGCAACATTGGGATGCTCAATTTATTTGCCTTTATAAGGACCAAAACACGAAGCTATTTTTTATTTTTATTTATTTATTATTTTTTGAAATGGAGTCTCGCTCTGTCGCCCAGGCTGGAGTGCAGTGGAGCGATCTCGGCTCACTGCAACCTCCGTCTCCCGGGTTCAAGCGATTCTCCTGCCTCGGCCTCCCAAATAGCTGGGATTACAGGCAAGGGTCACCACGCCCGGGTAATTTTTGTATTTTTAGTAGAGACGGGGTTTCACCACGTTGGCCAGGCTGGTCTCGAACTGCTGACCTCAGGTGATCCACCCGCCTCGGCCTCCCAAAGTGCTGGGATTACAGGCGTGAGCCACGCGCCCGGCCGGAAGCTCCTTTCTGTTTTTGTTTTGTTTTGTTTTTTTGAGACAGGCTCGCTCTGTCGCCCAGGCTGGAGTGCAGTGGCGCGATCTCGGCTCACTGCAACCTCCGCCTCCCGCGTTCAAGCCATTCTCCTGCCTCAGCCTCCCGAGTAGCTGGGACTACAGGCGCCCGCCACCACGCCTGGCTAATTTTTTGTATTTTTAGCAGAGATGGGGGTTTCACCGTGTAAGCCAGGATGGTCTCGATCTCCTGACCTCATGATCCGCCCGCCTCGGCCTCCCAAATTGCTGGGATTACAGGCGTGAGCCACCGCGCCCGACCCCGGAAGCTCCTTTTTAAGTGTGATTTATTAAGGGCGGCTTGTGCTAGCAGTGAGGCGTTAAGCCTGAAAGTGAAAAAACCCAAAACACTCACTGCTCTTTTCTGCCCACCTAGCTCAATCCTCCAGTGCCTTTGCCATAGCTTTAAGTAGGTTCTCAGTCTCAGAGCTTAAATCGCGAGAACTGACGGGATTAGACGCAAAACCAACCAGGACAGCTCCCAAGTACCCACGCGCTTTCGTCTCGGGTCAAATGCGCGCCTCGGACCCTAGTGCGCGTGCGCGCTGGTGGCTCCGCCCCTTTGGAGCTACTTCCTCATGCTGCCCGCTCGCCTACCGTTCAGGCTGCTGAGCCTTTTCCTTCGTGGATCCGCTCCCACGGCAGCGCGCCATGGCCTCCGGGAGCCGCTCCTGGAGAGGAGGTGCGCTGCCGCCTCCTCCTTCCAGCACTCATCGAGTCTGGGACGCGAGCTTCCTTATGACCCCGTGGACACGGAGGGCTTTGGAGAAGGTGGTGACATGCAGGAGCGTTTTCTGTTCCCGGAGTACATCCTGGATCCGGAGCCGCAACCCACCCGCGAAAAGCAGCTGCAGGAGCTCCAGCAACAGCAGGAGGAGGAGGAGCGACAGAGGCAGCAGCGGCGGGAGGAGCGGCGACAGCAAAACCTACGGGCCAGGTCCCGGGAGCACCCGGTCGTGGGGCACCCGGACCCGGCATTGCCGCCCAGCGGCGTGAACTGCTCGGGCTGTGGGGCAGAGCTGCACTGCCAGGACGCCGGAGTGCCCGGCTACCTGCCCCGAGAGAAGTTCCTCCGCACGGCGGAGGCAGACGGCGGGCTGGCACGGACCGTGTGCCAGCGCTGCTGGCTGCTGTCGCACCACCGGCGCGCTCTACGCCTGCAGGTGAGCCGCGAGCAGTACCTGGAGCTGGTGAGCGCCGCGTTGCGGCGGCCCGGCCCCTCCCTGGTGCTCTACATGGTGGACCTGCTGGACCTGCCCGACGCCCTGCTGCCCGACTTGCCCGCGCTGGTGGGCCCCAAGCAGCTGATCGTGCTGGGAAACAAAGTGGACCTCCTGCCCCAGGATGCTCCTGGCTACCGGCAGAGGCTGCGGGAGCGACTGTGGGAGGACTGTGCCCGCGCCGGGCTCCTGCTGGCCCCTGGCCACCAAGGGCCACAGCGCCCCGTCAAGGACGAGCCACAGGACGGGGAGAATCCGAATCCGCCGAACTGGTCCCGCACAGTGGTCAGGGACGTGCGGCTGATCAGCGCCAAGACCGGCTATGGAGTGGAAGAGTTGATCTCTGCCCTTCAGCGCTCCTGGCGCTACCGTGGGGACGTCTACTTAGTGGGCGCCACCAACGCCGGCAAATCCACTCTCTTTAACACGCTCCTGGAGTCCGATTACTGCACTGCCAAGGGCTCCGAGGCCATCGACAGAGCCACCATCTCCCCTTGGCCAGGTGAGTTTTAGGAGGCTCGCCCTCTTCGTTTCTTGTAAAGATGTATTTATTCTGTGTATTTCAGGTACTACATTAAACCTTCTGAAGTTTCCTATTTGCAACCCAACTCCTTACAGAATGTTTAAAAGGCATCAAAGACTTAAAAAAGATTCAACTCAAGCTGAAGAAGATCTTAGTGAGCAAGAACAAAATCAGCTTAATGTCCTCAAAAAGCATGGTTATGTCGTAGGTAAGCATCCTCTATGGGAAAACCCTCGTTGGGTGACTAATAACCTTACTATAACTTGTTCTAGGAAGAGTTGGAAGGACATTCTTGTATTCAGAAGAACAGAAGGATAACATTCCCTTTGAGTTTGATGCTGATTCACTTGCCTTTGACATGGAAAATGACCCTGTTATGGGTACACACAAATCCACCAAACAAGTAGAATTGACTGCACAAGATGTGAAAGATGCCCACTGGTTTTATGACACCCCTGGAATTACAAAAGAAAATTGTGTATGTATTTGGTTTCTTTTAGAAACATTTACATTTTCTTAAAAATCTGCCATTTGCTTCACAGATTTTAAATCTTCTAACAGAAAAAGAAGTAAATATTGTTTTGCCAACACAGTCCATTGTTCCAAGAACTTTTGTGCTTAAACCAGGAATGGTTCTGTTTTTGGGTGCTATAGGCCGCATAGATTTCCTGCAGGTAAGAAAAGTCTGTACTATTAAAAAATGATTCACCAGGTCAGATAACTTCTTCCTTTCTTAAGGGAAATCAGTCAGCTTGGTTTACAGTCGTGGCTTCCAACATCCTCCCTGTGCATATCACCTCCTTGGACAGGGCAGACGCTCTGTATCAGAAGCATGCAGGTCATACGTTACTCCAGGTAAGGCAACATGCCTTGATTGCATGGTTATGTGAACTTGTAAATATCTTTATTTCATTGGAAGATTCCAATGGGTGGAAAAGAACGAATGGCAGGATTTCCTCCTCTTGTTGCTGAAGACATTATGTTAAAAGAAGGACTGGGGGCATCTGAAGCAGTGGCCGACATCAAGTTTTCCTCTGCAGGTAATTTTATGCCAAGCACTTTTTAAAAAGTGAGCCTTTTGTGTTGTGTCACATGCCTGCATAGGTTGGGTTTCAGTAACACCTAATTTTAAGGACAGACTGCATCTCCGAGGCTATACACCTGAAGGAACAGTTTTGACCGTCCGGCCCCCTCTCTTGCCATATATTGTTAACATCAAAGGACAGCGCATCAAGAAAAGTGTGGCCTATAAAACCAAGAAGCCTCCTTCCCTTATGTACAACGTGAGGAAGAAGAAAGGAAAGATAAATGTATGAGACCGACCTTGTTCACTCCAGATATTAACTGTATTGAACACAACAAAATACATTGAATTTGTATTAAACATATAACGCATAAATAAAGCTCCCATTCTTACCCTTTTTTTCTTTTTTCTTTTTTTTTTTTTC